GTGCCTGGACCCTTCCAAGGAATGGGCTTCTGATGCCTCTACTGAGTGTGATCTTCTTAAATGGCAACTGTGCCCGTGAAGAGGAAATCTGGGAATTCCTGAATATGCTGGGGATCTATGATGGAAAGAGGCACCTTATCTTTGGGGAACCCCGAAAGCTCATCACCCAAGATCTGGTACAGGAAAAATATCTGGAATACCAGCAGGTGCCCAACAGTGATCCCCCACGCTATCAATTCCTGTGGGGTCCAAGAGCTCATGCAGAAACCAGCAAGATGAAAGTCCTGGAGTTTTTGGCCAAGGTGAATGACACCACCCCCAATAACTTCCCACTGCTTTATGAAGAGGCTTTGAGAGATGAAGAAGAGAGAGCTGGAGCCCGGCCCAGAGTTGCAGCCAGGCGTGGCACTACAGCCATGACTAGTGCGTATTCCAGGGCCACATCCAGTAGCTCTTCCCAACCCATGTGAGATCTAAGGCAAATTGTTCACTTTGTGGTTGAAAGACCTGCTGCTTTCTCTGTTCCTGTGATGCATGAATAACTCATTGATTTATCTCTTTGTTGTATTTTCCATGATGTTTCTTAAAATAGAAAGTTTATTTAGATTCAGAATATAAATTTAGAAATGGCATGCATCACACATTTATTGCTGTTTATCAGGTTGGTTTAGTGATAATAATTTTGTTTTTGAAATACAAATAGAAAATCCTGAAATAATTTTTGTGATACAGAGCAAAATAACACGGCATGGGAGTAAGGTTATCCTTAGAAATTTAAAATAACTCCACAGTAAAATAGGTAGAATCTGAAGATAGAAAGGGAAGAAAAGTAAAAGTTGCTTTATTCGTGGTTTGTCTTACTCAGTTCAGTCTTTTTTTGCTCATAAATTTAAAAGTTACATACCTGGTTTGCTTAGATTATTCAAGAATGTGGAGGCCTGGGCCAAGGTCAATGACAGTGTCTCCATTGTCTTCCCTCCATTAAGAGAAGACTTTAAGAGATGAGGGAGAGAGAGCCAGAGACAGTGTTGCAACTGGGCCTGGCATGTTTCAGTGTGGTGTCCAGCAGTGTCTCCCACTCCTTGTGAAGTCTGAGGTATATTCTTTACTTTTGATTAAGAAAACACTTGGAGTCCTTTCCTTATTATCTGTTTTTGCAGGTTGCAAAAGGACTGTGATCATATGAAGATCATCCAGGAGTACAACTCGAAATTCTCAGAAAACAGGACCTTGATGTGAGAGGAGCAGGTTCAGGTAAACAAAGGGTAAGTTACAGGTTTGCTCACTTGTCAAGGTGGGATGTGGCTCATCCTCATTTCCCTTTTGAAGGCGAGGACCCGAGCGAGCTTAAGGAGTGGGGTGCAGCGTCTGGTCAGCGGAGGGTGAATTCTCAGGACTGGTCGGGAGTCAAGGTGAGGACCCTGAGTGTAAATTGAAGAGACCAGTACTCACAGGATCTCATTCTCTCTCCTTCAGGTGCCACATCTCCTGCCTTTCTGCTCACTTTCCTGCCTGTTTTGCCTGACCACAGCCATCATGCCTCGGGGTCAGAAGAGTAAGCTCCGTGCTCGTGAGAAACGCCGCAAGGCGCGAGAGGAGACCCAGGGTCTCAAGGTTGCTCACGCCACTGCAGCAGAGAAAGAGGAGTGCCCCTCCTCCTCTCCTGTTTTAGGGGATACTCCCACAAGCTCCCCTGCTGCTGGCATTCCCCAGAAGCCTCAGGGAGCTCCACCCACCACCACTGCTGCTGCAGCTGTGTCATGTACCGAATCTGACGAAGGTGCCAAATGCCAAGGTGAGGAAAATGCAAGTTTCTCCCAGGCCACAACATCCACTGAGAGCTCAGTCAAAGATCCTGTAGCCTGGGAGGCAGGAATGCTGATGCACTTCATTCTACGTAAGTATAAAATGAGAGAGCCCATTATGAAGGCAGATATGCTGAAGGTTGTTGATGAAAAGTACAAGGATCACTTCACTGAGATCCTCAATGGAGCCTCTCGCCGCTTGGAGCTCGTCTTTGGCCTTGATTTGAAGGAAGACAACCCTAGTGGCCACACCTACACCCTCGTCAGTAAGCTAAACCTCACCAATGATGGAAACCTGAGCAATGATTGGGACTTTCCCAGGAATGGGCTTCTGATGCCTCTCCTGGGTGTGATCTTCTTAAAGGGCAACTCTGCCACCGAGGAAGAGATCTGGAAATTCATGAATGTGTTGGGAGCCTATGATGGAGAGGAGCACTTAATCTATGGGGAACCCCGTAAGTTCATCACCCAAGATCTGGTGCAGGAAAAATATCTGAAGTACGAGCAGGTGCCCAACAGTGATCCCCCACGCTATCAATTCCTATGGGGTCCGAGAGCCTATGCTGAAACCACCAAGATGAAAGTCCTCGAGTTTTTGGCCAAGATGAATGGTGCCACTCCCCGTGACTTCCCATCCCATTATGAAGAGGCTTTGAGAGATGAGGAAGAGAGAGCCCAAGTCCGATCCAGTGTTAGAGCCAGGCGTCGCACTACTGCCACGACTTTTAGAGCGCGTTCTAGAGCCCCATTCAGCAGGTCCTCCCACCCCATGTGAGAACTCAGGCAGATTGTTCACTTTGTTTTTGTGGCAAGATGCCAACCTTTTGAAGTAGTGAGCAGCCAAGATATGGCTAGAGAGATCATCATATATATCTCCTTTGTGTTCCTGTTAAACATTAGTATCTTTCAAGTGTTTTTCTTTTAATAGAATGTTTATTTAGAGTTGGGATCTATGTCTATGAGCGACATGGATCACACATTTATTGGTGCTGCCAGCTTTAAGCATATGAGTTTTGATATTCTATATTTTTCAAATCCTTGAATCTTTTTTGGGTTGAAGAAGAAGAAAGCATAGCTTTAGAATAGAGATTTTCTCAGAAATGTGTGAAAGAACCTCACACAACATAATTGGAGTCTTAAAATAGAGGAAGAGTAAGCAAAGCATGTCAAGTTTTTGTTTTCTGCATTCAGTTTTGTTTTTGTAAAATCCAAAGATACATACCTGGTTGTTTTTAGCCTTTTCAAGAATGCAGATAAAATAAATAGTAATAAATTATATTACTTGTTCAGTGGCTCATTTATTCTCACCA